AATCCTGGCCTTTATGCAGGGTCGGGGGTCTTCCTATGGGCCCCCGGCCAGGGCGGAGGACAGGAAGAGGGCTCTGGGAGTCCTGGGCCCGTGTGCCTTCAGCCTCAGCCTCGGGTATCCCGCCGGGGCGGCTTGATGGGCCAAGGGGGCTCAGTAAGCTTCGGCCCAGCCCGGTGCCCTCTCCCGAGTCTGTCGTTACCGAACGGCCATGCGAGGGCGCCCAGCGCGACAGGGACCACCTCCTGACCTCCACGGAGGACCAAAGGCACCCGGGGGGACGCCCGGCCATCACTCCACGGGCGAGGTCGCTCCCCCAGGGAGAAGGGCTCCCCAAAGTCCGAGCGCCCTTGGAGAAAGTCGGCCGGACCTGGGCCTGCGCCGCAACCCCCGCCCACCGCAACTTTCGCGGGCGGTAGCGGGGCAGGAAGTGGGGGGGCGGGGGCGGCGCTTGGGACACGGGGAGGTGCCAGGCGAGTGCTCCGGCCCCGCCCCTGCCCCGCCCGGCCGTGGCCGCGCCCCCTGCGCCCCCAGCGCCCCGGAGCCGTGGAGCCGCCGAGCCGCCGAGTCGTCGAGTCGCAGCGCCGGGCGTGGGGACTGCGGGTGGGGCGAACAAAGCGGCGGCGACGCGGGCGGCCCAGGCCCGGGACGCGCGGAGCGAGCGACCCCGCCGGGCCTTTGTCTCGGGCGGGGCAGGAGCCGCGGCGGCCGCGGGGCGCCCCGAGCGCAGAATGCGGCGCCCGGCGGCGCGGATTGGGGAGCGCTGCGGCGACTGGCTGCGTGGAGCCCGGCCCGGGGCCCGCAGGCACTTGCGTGTGTGAAGCGGGGAGATCCGGCGCGCTGCCCGTTGCCCGCCCCGCGGCCGCACGTGGGCGGGAGCGGCGGCCCGAGAGGAGCCCGAGGAGTAGGAGGAGGAAGAGGAGGGGACGCACGGCGGCGCAGCGGGGGACCTGGGGCAGCCCGCGCGAAGCCCCGCCCCGGCCCTGAGCCCCGCGCGCGCGCGGGCGGGATGCCCCGCGGCCGCTGCACTTTGGCTCGAGCACTGCCCTGAGCCGGTCGGGCCCGCGGGCGCCATGGAGCAGTGGCGGCAGTGCGGCCGCTGGCTCATCGATTGCAAGGTCCTGCCGCCCAACCACCGGGTGGTGTGGCCCTCGGCCGTGGTCTTCGACCTGGCGCAGGCGCTGCGCGACGGGGTCCTTCTGTGCCAGCTGCTGCACAACCTCTCCCCCGGCTCCATCGACCTCAAGGACATCAACTTCCGGCCGCAGATGTCCCAGGTGAGCGCCCGGCGGGCGGGAGGGCCCCGGGGTTCCTTGCCCTCCCTTTGTTTTTTCCCTTTAGTTTCTGTGTTTGAAGAACATACGCACCTTCCTGAAAGTCTGCCACGATAAATTTGGATTAAGGAACAGCGAGCTGTTTGACCCCTTTGACCTCTTCGATGTGCGAGACTTTGGAAAGGTGAGCAGTCACTCTCTCCAGCCTCGGTCGCTCAGCTGTGGTGGCCGATTTGCCGGCTCAGCGGCAGGTGGGCCAGATCCATGGAGCAGCCTGATTGGCTCCAACACAGAGCCAGTGGATTTCTGCACCCTCATGTCCGGGAGGTGCAGGCAGGTCCTGTTACAAACAGGAAGGTGTGAAAGCCAGATTTGTGTGTCGGGGCTGGGACAACGGGATGGCCCCTTTCTCTCTCCAGTCATGGTGAGGCCAGGCGTGACGAATTCAGGCGGGTGATTACAGGAGCGTCTCTTCTTGTCTCCCCCAGGTCATCTCCGCGGTGTCGAGGCTCTCCCTGCACAGCATCGCGCAGAACAAAGGGATCAGGTGAGCTCTCCGGAGTGCGCTGCCAAGGCCGGTGCTCACCTCCCTCTCGCCTTCTCTTCCGCAGGCCTTTTCCCTCAGAGGAGACCACAGAGAATGACGATGACGTCTACCGCAGCCTGGAGGAGCTGGCCGAGTAAGGCGGGGGGATGGGAGGAGGGATGGAGACCCTCCCCTCTAACCCGCCTCCTCCTGTGCAGCGAGCATGACCTGGGGGAGGACATCTACGACTGCGTCCCGTGTGAGGATGGAGGGGACGACATCTACGAGGACATCATCAAGGTGGAGGTGCAGCAGCCCATGGTGAGCCCTGCCCCGCTCCTCCCTCCCTTCCCGGGTCCTGCTGACTCCCCCTTCCCTCCTCTAGAAAATGGGCATGACTGAAGATGACAAGAGGAACTGCTGCCTGCTGGAGATCCAGGAGACCGAGGCCAAGTACTACCGCACCCTGGAGGACATTGAGAAGGTGAGGGCAGATGGCGGCCACTGGAAAATGGCCAGGGTGGCAGAGGTGGACTTCTCTCTTCCAGAACTACATGAGCCCCCTGCGGCTGGTGCTGAGCCCGGCGGACATGGCAGCTGTCTTCATTAACCTGGAGGTAAGGGTCCCGGCCCCCATCGCTCATGCCAGGGCCAGGCACTCACGGCTGGTTTTCAACCCAGGACCTGATCAAGGTGCATCACAGCTTCCTGAGGGCCATCGACGTGTCCGTGATGGTGGGGGGCAGCACGCTGGCCAAGGTCTTCCTCGATTTCAAGGAAAGGTGAGTGGCTGCCGGCTCCTGGGGCTCCTTGGTGTGCGTGTGTGCGTGTGTGTGCACCGTCCAGGCTTCTGATCTACGGGGAGTACTGCAGCCACATGGAGCACGCCCAGAACACACTGAACCAGCTCCTGGCCAGCCGGGAGGACTTCAGGCAGAAAGTCGAGGTAAGTCCTGCCAGGCGTTGGCCCTGGCCCTGAGGGCTCTCCCATCGCCCTGTCGCCCTCCCAGGAGTGCACACTGAAGGTCCAGGATGGAAAATTTAAGCTGCAAGACCTGCTGGTGGTCCCCATGCAGAGGGTGCTCAAATACCACCTGCTCTTGAAGGTGAGGCTCTGGGCCCCGGGTGCCTGCGGGGTGGTAACACATGACACTCTTCTCACCCTTCCAGGAGCTTCTGAGCCATTCTGCGGAACGGCCTGAGAGGCAGCAGCTCAAAGAAGCACTGGAAGCCATGCAGGTGTGTGGGTAAACTGAGGCAGGGGAGAAGCCCAGCCCGCTCACCTCTGCCTCTTGTTTTCAAGGACTTGGCGATGTACATCAATGAAGTTAAACGGGACAAGGAGACCTTGAGGAAAATCAGCGAATTTCAGAGTTCTATAGAAAATTTGGTGAGTGAGACTGACTCTTCAGGCTAGGGAAGCCCCGGCTGACGGCCCCTCTCCTTCTTCCCAGCAAGTGAAACTGGAGGAATTTGGAAGACCAAAGATTGACGGGGAACTGAAAGTCCGGTCCATAGTCAACCACACCAAGCAGGACAGGTGAGCAGGGCGCGTGTTGTGGGCTGGGTGGCGTGCTGATCCCCCGCTGCGCTGCCTGGCCCAGGTACTTGTTCCTGTTTGACAAGGTGGTCATCGTCTGCAAGCGGAAGGGCTACAGCTACGAGCTCAAGGAGATCATCGAGCTGCTGTTCCACAAGATGACCGACGACCCCATGAACAACAAGGACGTCAAGAAGGTGGGGCCTTCCGGGTCCCCCCTGCTACCCAGTATTGCAAGCATGGCCCCTCTCCCCCCTGCAGTGGTCCTACGGCTTCTACCTAATTCACCTTCAAGGAAAGCAGGGCTTCCAGTTTTTCTGCAAAACAGAAGATATGAAGAGGAAGTGGATGGAGCAGTTTGAGATGGCCATGTGAGTTCCAGGGCGGCAGCCCCCAGGTCCCTGTGTAGCATCTGCTCTCTTTCCCTCCTGCCAGGTCAAACATCAAGCCAGACAAAGCCAATGCCAACCACCACAGTTTCCAGATGTACACGTTTGACAAGACCACCAACTGCAAAGCCTGCAAAATGTTCCTCAGGTGTGGGAAACCCCCTGCTACAGCCCTCACCTCTCGACCTCACCTCCTGCCCTCCCCTGTGCAGGGGCACCTTCTACCAGGGATACATGTGTACCAAGTGTGGCGTCGGGGCACACAAGGAGTGCCTGGAAGTGATACCTCCCTGCAAGTTCAGTGAGTACCCCCCTCACCCCCCCACCCCAGTCCCCCTCTAACACCTGACCTGCTTCCTTTCCAGCTTCTCCTGCAGATCTGGTAAGTCCCCAGAGTGTTTCCCCTCCCTCTGCCTCATCTCTGTGTTCTGTCCTTGTCCTCACAGGACGCCTCCGGAGCGGGACCAGGTGAGTCTTCTGGACCTGGGCCCTCTGCTATCAGTCACTGAGTGAGCTGTCCTATCCTTTGCAGGTCCCAAGATGGTGGCCATGCAGAATTACCATGGCAACCCAGCCCCTCCCGGGAAGCCTGTGCTGACCTTCCAGACGGGCGACGTGCTTGAGCTGCTGAGGGGCGACCCTGAGTCTCCGTGGTGGGAGGTGGGTCCTGGGGCCCGGGAGGGTCGAGGGTCCCCTTGTCCTAACCATCTCTTTCCTCTGCCAGGGTCGTCTGGTACAAACCAGGAAGTCAGGGTATTTCCCCAGCTCATCTGTGAAGCCCTGCCCTGTGGATGGAAGGGTGAGTCCTTTCCCACAGAAGCTTCTGGAGCAGGGCCGTTAACACTCTTGTGCTCTGCCACCAGCCGCCCATCAGCCGGCCGCCATCCCGGGAGATCGACTACACTGCATACCCCTGGTGAGTGGATCGTGGGCTGCAGACATGGGCATGGCTCTCGTTTCCTCCCGGCCCCCTCCTGTAGGTTTGCAGGTAACATGGAGAGGCAGCAGACGGACAACCTGCTCAAGTCCCACGCCAGCGGGACCTACCTGATCAGGGAGCGGCCTGCCGAGGCTGAGCGCTTTGCAATAAGCATCAAGTAAGTGGCGGCTCTGGGCTCGAGGAGACCCAGCGGTGACCGCCGGGGCCGTGTGTTTGCTCAGGTTCAATGATGAGGTGAAGCACATCAAGGTGGTGGAGAAGGACAACTGGATCCACATCACAGAGGCCAAGAAATTCGACAGCCTCCTGGTAGGTGACTTCTGGCTCCGGCCGGCTCCCACAGCAGCTGTCAGTGAGTGTGTACGCCCTGCAGGAGTTGGTGGAGTACTACCAGTGCCACTCACTGAAGGAGAGCTTCAAGCAGCTGGACACCACACTCAAGTACCCCTACAAGTCCCGGGAACGTTCGGCCTCCAGGGCCTCCAGCCGGTCCCCAGGTAACGCCCCGGCCCAGCCGGCACACCAGCACAGCTGTGTGATGCTGCCCATCTCCCTCAACAGTGTTCACGCCCCGCGTCATCGGCACAGCTGTGGCCAGGTATAACTTTGCCGCCCGAGATATGAGGGAGCTTTCGCTGCGGGAGGGTGACGTGGTGAGGATCTACAGCCGCATCGGCGGAGACCAGGGCTGGTGGAAGGGCGAGACCAACGGACGGGTGAGTGGCCCCACCCTGAGGGTGTGGGGCTGACACACAGACACGATCTTACCATCTTTTTCAGATTGGCTGGTTTCCTTCAACGTACGTAGAAGAGGAGGGCATCCAGTGACGGCAGGAACGTGGACAAGACTCGCAGATTTTCTTGGGAGAGTCACTCCAGCCCTGAAGTCTGTCTCTAGCTCCTCTGTGACTCAGAGGGGAAATACCAACCTCCCAGTCTTCCACTGCCCACAGGGATAGGGAGGGTGTTGAGAATCCTAAACTCGAACCGTTTCACTGTCAGCCTGCCCTCGGCGACCCATCACTGGGTATGCTATTGTACATAGAGGAAACCTGGGCTAGCCCCACCCAGAGCGCAGAGGAGGGGGCACCGACAGCGCTGCGAGCCAGGCTCTGGGTAGTGGCTGAGGCCAGAGGCCCATCGCCTGCCCCTGTCCAACTGAGATGGCCTTCAGGAGCCTAGGTTTGAACAGCAGATGCTGTCCCAGGAAGGGCTAGGGACATCGGAGGGGACCTGCCCCCACACCCTCTGCTCAGCCCCTGGACTCAGCCTTGCCTGTCTTTTCCTGCTGCTCCCAGGGGGAGGTGTCAGACCTCGGGAGGCAGACGGGACCAGAGCCAGGCTGTTCACTGTGGGCCCACTTGCCCCACTGTGCTAGGGCGCGGGAGGAGAGAGCACTGTGGTCGCCCTCTGCAGCCACTCTGGCTCCCAAGACTTCCCTGACTCCCCCACTCCCCTCCTTGCCAGGGGCACACCCGGACCCCACACGGCAGGCCCCTCTCTTGGGAGGGGCCTTTGGAATGATGAAATTCCAACCCTGCTGCCCGGTCAGCGGTACCGTTTCCTGCCCTCTCTCTGAGAGGCCCTTTCTGGAGTCCTGGGAAGGTGTCTGCCTGGCCGCGCTGCCAGATCAGTACATCTTTTGTAAAAACCCTGAAATGGGCAGGGAAGAAAACAGGGATTTCCCCTCTCTAGATCCCTGCCAGGTCCCTCTCCAGGAGGCCCCTCTGCTCTCCTGAAGGGTGGTCCCTGAGGGTCTGCCCAGCCTTGGCACGAGAGGTTGGTTCCAGCCCCTGGCAGGGCTTCCTTCCAAGGGCCCCTGCAGCCTACAAACTGGGCCTCGGGCGACTCAAAATAAGTGCTCTTGGGGGTGGCTCTACCCCATTACCTCCCCCAGCCACAACTCCTGGCCTTCGACTTCTGGCTGGGTTAGCCAGACCCTGGTTTCTCTACCCTGATGTTGCATGAGACCTGGTAACAGTGTCTCCCTCCCAGCTCCTTGCCAAAGCCTCTGTTGAGACCTGGGCTTCTTGTAGCCCCTTCTCCCTCTGGCCAGCTGCACAGCCTGTGGGAGGTGCCCGGCCCAGGCTGGGTGTGGGGGAAGCTGGTCCCTGCTGTGGGTGGCGCTGGGGACCTAGGGGCTCCTTCTGAGGTTGGCCTTGTGGCCTCTGGGCTGTATGCCTCTGGGGTGTAGGGAAGAGGCGGGAGGAGTCATGGGGATGGGGAGCGGCAGGGGGAGAGAGGGGCCCTCGACAAAGGCTTGGGAAATGAGGGGAGGTGGAGGCAGGGCAGGGGAAGCGAAGAGTCAGCCTTGGAGAGAGCACCCTGGGGCCTCCGTGTCGGGGTACACCCAGCACTTTGCGACCTGCGGCCCAGCAGGCGCGGAGGATGGCGGGGAGGAAGCCAGCAGCCCCTGTGTTTACTGTCGTCAGAAAGGTCTTGTGTTTTGGTTTTGGGGTTTTTGTTTTGTTTGTGTTTTGTTTGGCTTGTTTGTTTTTTAAGGGGAAAAAAGTTTGTAATTATTTCATCCAAATCTCCCGTTATATATCTGTGAATAATAAGAGATTTTATAATAGCAAGAAAATGATGTATATTTTAGTTTGTTGACAAATAAGTCATCATGATCACGAAGGACACTGAGAAAAAATAATTTAGAACCCTGGTTTTTGTGAATTTTTTTGTTTTGTGTTTCTTTGTTTTGAGATTTGTGTTTGGTTTGGTTTTTGCACTGCACTAAGGCAGGAGGGTTGGAGGGCTGGGTGCAGCCTGGGAGTCCGATGGTTTTCAGCAGGAGACGGGGTGTCCCCTGCAGGGGGCTAAACTGCAGGGGCCTGAGATTAGCTGTGAACATGTGGGAGCCCGATGCATGTGGGTCAGGGATCTGGGGGCCCCCCCAGCTGGCGGGAACCCCAAATGGACACAAACTGTACATTTGCCAATGGGTTTTTTTCAGACCATGGTTTTTACTTGCAAATAAACCTGAGTTCTTTTCTGCAGGAGTGGTCAGCCTTTCGTACCAGGGGAGGAG